TTTAGCATATGAAAACAATAAGCATTCATTGTGTCACACATTCATTCTTTCTTTTCAGTGAAAGTTAACCTGTTTCCATCTGAATAGATTTCTCACTCTGTATCCTGCCAGTAATCATTTTGTACTGTTTCTGTGCCTTTCAATCCAAGAGTCCAACCTGATGAGGTTCTGCTGGTGTAATTCTTTTAAAAGCATTGTGGATGTCCTGTGAATCTCACTGGAGTTCACTTTTTAAACATTAGACTTCTGTGGAGACTGCTGAAGGACAACACCCTTACTTCTTAGGGCCTTTGGTTTGCCAGAATTGTTCTCTGAGCCATTGCCTTGGATTTTTTCCTGACTTCTTAACAAAGGATTTTATAGGTGGGACCTTCAACACTCTGGAAATTGCCTTAGCTACATTCAGCCATCTCCTTAGGTACATTTTCCATCTCCCACATTGTAGCAGGCAATGGCGTTGCTAAACTTTCCATCAGGAAATAACAAAGATCTCCTTTTCCAGTTTCCAGTAACATTTTCCTCTCTACACCATCATCCACAGTCTCCTGAAAGGCCCTCCAGGTTCTAGCTTTTCCAGGGCTCTTCAGGGGTTTTCGAACTCTCTTTTTACAGTCTTTCCAGTTCCTGCCCATTGCCACGTTCCAAAGTCACTCACACATTTTAGGAATTTTTCTTTTTTTCTTTTTAGCAAGCATACCAATTCCAGTTACCAGAATCTGTTAGTTTTTGTTATGTGTTGCCGCAGTACAGATTGCCTCAAAGCTTAGTGGCTGAAAACAAGGAACATTACTGGCCAGGCACAGTGGCTCATGCCTGTAATCCCAGCACTTTGAGAGGCCGAGGCGGGCGGATCACCTGAGGTTGGGAGTTTGAGACCATCCTGACCAACATGGAGAAACCCCATCTCTACTAAAAATACAAAATTAGCTGGGTGTGGTGGTGCATGCCTGTAATCCCAGCTACTCGGGAGGCTGAGGCAGGAGAATCTCTTGAACCTGGGAGGCGGAGGTTACGGTGAGCTGAGATCGCACCATTGCACTCCAGCCTGGACAGCAAGAGTGAAACTCCATCTCAAAACAAACAAACCAAACAAAAATGAACATTTACTGCCATACACACTTCCTGGGGGTCAGGGATCCCAGAGTGTCTCCGCTGTGTCAGTATGTCTCAGGGTTTCCTGAGGCTGCAGTCATTATGCCCGCTAGGGCTTGGGTGGGACTGAAGCACCTGCTTCCAAGTTGCCTCACTCACATACCTGGCAAGTTGGTGCCGTTGCTGGCAGGAAGCCTGCTTTTCTTGCCAGGTGGACTTCTCTGAGGGGTGCGTGAATGCCTTCACTACAGGGCAGCTGACTTCCCTCAGGACACATGATTCAGGAGACCAGGGGAAAGCTGCAGTGTCATTTTATCACATAATCCCAGAAGTAACACTCTGTCATTTCTGCAATATCCTGTGGGTTACACGTCAGCATTATTCATTGTGAGAGGTGACTACATGAGGGTGAGTCCAGGAGGCAAGAATTATTGGGGGCTATCATGGAGGTTTGATAACATAATTGGTAAGAAATTCAGATACACCTCAGACTTGATTGTGGCATACCAGTGTGTTGTAAAACTTGTGAGAATGGCTTGCCTTAGAAAGACAAGTAGTCCATCCAGTGTCTTATTCTTATGTTAAGTTGGGATTGCTATTTTGTTACCCTTGGGCCTCTATATACAAAGCCTCTCATAGTAATAGATCTAATTGGGTTGAAGTTTAGTATTATGTATATGCCCTCTGCTTTTATTAGTAGATTTTACTTTCGTGAAAGGAACATATAAACTTCATTATTGCATTTTTGTATAAATGCAGCTGGGGACATGGTTTTATTACCCAATGTCCATTTTGTAAATATTTAGAGAACTTTTTTTTTGCATCATAAATCAGTATAAATAGAAGCTTGGTTTCCATTGTTGCCCTGGCTATGAGGAAGCTGAGAGTGAAATTTGTCGTTCAAGTGTGGCAGTTATGTTACTGACTGGCGTATTTATATTCTCCTTTATTTGATATTTTGCTATGAGATGTTCCAGTTTACTTGTGGGAAAAAAAGCCAGGTGTTCTTGAACTCAACAAATATTTATTGAATTCCACTTGCTGGCCAGACAGCATTCCATGTGCCCCAGATATGGCACTGGACAGATAGATAAGGTCCCCACTCGCCTACAGCTTCCAACCTGGTCGTAAGAAAATACCTTAGCTTTTGCTCCATAATGTGGAAGAATTGGCCTCAGAGAAAACCTAATTCATATGTACCACGTTTCTACCCATTCAAGTTTTATTTCATAATTTTTTTTTTTTTTTTTTTTTTTTTGAGATGGAGTCTTGCTCTGTCACCCAGGCTGGAGTACAGTGGCACAATCTCAGTTCAGTGCAACCTTTGCCTCCTGGGTTCAAGCGATTCTCCTGCCTCAGCCTCCCGAGTAGGTGGGATTACAGGTGCATGCCACCATGCCTGACTAATCTTTTGTATTTTTAGTAGAGATGGGCTTTCACCATATTGGCCAGCCTGGTCTTGAACTCCTGACCTCAGGTGATCCACCTGCCTCAGACTTCCAAAGAGCTGGGATTACAGGCGTGAACCACGATGCCTGGCCGTATTTCATAATTCTATCTTTCCATAGAAAGAATTGGCTGGGGCACGTATAACTAATGTGAGTTACTGATTTCAGAGGAAGCTTTTGGAAGTGGTTGATAGGCACTGAATGGGATGGGGTGGTGAGTGGTTTAAAATAACACTTGAACCTTTGGATTCAAATGGTTTTAAATGCATCTCAGAAAAGTGAAAGGTGAATGGGAGAGCTACATCCATTGAGAGCAAGGGTTCATCAGCTAGGGCTGTGGCTTAAACTAAGCAGATATTCTTTCCTGGCAGTTCTACAGGCCAGAAGCCTAAGATCAAGGCGTCATGAGGGTTGGTTTCTCTGAGGCTCCCAGACAGTCATCTTCTCCCTGTGTCTTCACGGGGTCTTTATTCTGTGTCTGTGTCCAAACTTCCTTTTCCTTTTTTTTTTTTTTTTGAGACAGAGTCTTACTCTGTTTCCCAGGCTGGAGTGCAGTGGCACTATCTCAGCTCACTGCAACCTCCATCTCCCAAGCTCAAGTGACTCTCCTGCCTCAGCCTCCTGAGTAGCTGGGATTACAGGTATGTGCCACCACGCCCGGCTAATTTTTGTAATTTTAGTAGAGACGGGGTTTCACCATGTTGGTCAGGCTGGTCTCGAACTCCTGACCTCGTGATCTGCTCACCTCGTCCTCCCAAAGTGCTGGGATTACCGGCATAAGCCACCATGCCCAGCCCAAACTTCCTTTTCTTAGAGGGTGGGCTTTATCTGTGGTTCTTAGTTAGCCTCACCTTCATTCTTCCTTTTGGTGTTACGGTCTTGCTTACTGCTTTGGGAATGGATTTGTTGAAACTACATGTGACTAGTTTAGGGACCCAGTAGGAGGTTTTACTATAAGTGTAAATTAACATGTGCCTTTGGGGGACCTTAAAAGTTTTTGTCATTGGGCCATGAGATCTGAGTGCAGCTGGTAGAACCTCCTTGTTTTCTTTGGTATGAGAACTCCTGGGCTTTTGTTGGTTCCTTCCGTTTTCTCCGGTGTATTACCATTTCACATCACAGTGATATTATCCAGATAACACCCATGATTTGTTTTTAACGGAGTTTCACTCTGTTGCCCAGGCTGGAATGCAGCGGTGCGATCTTGGCTCACTGCAACCTTCACCTCCTGGTTCAAGCGATTCTCCTGCCTCAGCCTCCCAAATAGCTGGGACTGCAGGTGTGCACCACCACGCCTGGCTAATTTTTGTATTTTTAGTAGAGGCGGGGATTCGCCATGTTGGCCAGACTGGACTTGAATTCCTGACCTCAATTGATCCACCCACCTTGGCCTCCCAAAGTGCTGGGATTACAGGCACGAGCCAATGCACCTGGCCACACCTGTGATTTATTTTATTTCATTTGAGATTTCAGACTTTGTCGCTTGTTCTTTCTGTAGAAGTTTTTTCATAGAAGTATGTTGTTTCAAAAGCAACCTTCAAATAGTAGACTTAGCTTGGATGAGAATCTAAAAGTCTTTGAGTCCAACAACCAAGCAGGTCCCCTGTCCAGGAAGTACCTTATAGCTGATGTTTGAGTATCCCTGCAGATGGGAACTCACTACCTCCTGAAGCACCTTACTTCTACCCTTGGAATAGTAACAGAGATTAAAATGTCCTTCCTTAATTTGAGGTGAAATCTGCCTTCTTGTCCATTTTACACACACTAACCTTCCTTCCACCATGCAAGCTGAGAGAGAGCCAGGTTGAGCCTGTGTTTCCACAACAACTCTTCTCAGACCTCCTGCTGCCACCTACCATGCACTTGCTCTTCACTGGCTAGGTTCCAGTTGCTCTGTACCTTTCCTAAAGTGTGGTGACCAGAATTTGGCACAGTGAGGGAAGGTTCCAGAGCCCTTTAGTGTTATCGGGGGCACAGAGCTTGGGCTTTGGAGTCGCTCAGATCTTGAGTTGATATGCACTTCTTTGTCCTTGAGCAAATGATTGAACCTTCTTGGACTCTCAGTTCCTCATTAATAAAATGAAGATGAAACAAGATGAGATGGACTGTGCACATTTCCTGATGGGGGCTGGTATGTGCTGGTGCCCAGTGCAAAGTGGCTGCTGGCAGAATGGTGAGTCACCAGTACCTGCTCCCTTCACTGAGTGCTTCCTGTGTGCCTGGCACCATTGCTCAGGGCTTTACATGGACTTACTCATTTCATTTTCACTGCAGCCTAGAGCGTAAGTAAGTATTTGCTTTATCCCCATCTTATAGATGAGGCATTTGATTCTCAAAAAGGTTTCATAGCTTGCCCATGTTCTAGCAGCTAGTAAAAGGAGAAGCCAGAGTTTTCATTTAGGTGGGAGTCCTCAACCTGCTTTCTTAACTGCTGTGATCTGCACTGTGGCATGAGAGTTTGTCTTAATGTAAATGCACATGTAATAGCATTATTCACATTGCCTGAGACTGTGGAAGCTCCTTTGGCAACCAGATGCCACAGGGGACTCATTTCATGCTTTTAGAAGACTTGAGCCACTACATGCCCTGGGAACTGTGTTGCTTCCCCACTGGCCATCACTCTTGCTTTTGTAAGGGATGTCACATTGAGCCATTAAGTGTCATCTCTGGAACTCATGACTCTGTTATTCCACATATTAGGTTTTCTTTGTAGCTTTGTGTCAACTCCAAGCCAGGTAAATAAATCTTGGAAGAACCAAGTTACAGATGTGAGTAAAAGAGGGGATGGCAGGGGGCAGAAGTCAGGGCAGGCCCTGTGACTTGCCACCAGCATCCTCCCTTCGGGGGAGGTCCTTTCATCTGGGTGCTAGCTGGAGGAATTGGCAACGTCGGAGATAAAGGTGTAGATGCACCAGCTGAACGTCTTGCTCTGTTTCCCATTTTACGTATAAGATGGGTGATGGCATGCTGCATTCAGATCCCCATGGGTGTATTTGGGATTTGGGGTGGGGGATTGTGTGTAGAAGGCAGGAAAGATTGCCCAGCAACTCTCATTTGAATTGAGGGTGGAAGCGGTTCTCGGGCACAGTATGCCAAGGCCCAGGGCGTCCAAGGGACAGAGCAGAGATCACAGATGCTGAACGGGTGGGGAAGGAGCACTAGGCAGGGCATTTCTGATGAGACTTTGATTTGGGAGGTACGAAAGTTGTATGAGGAATCTTGATAAACTGCTTAGAGTGAATGGAGATGAGTAGGAATCACCACCATTCACATACTGGCTCTGCAAGCCACTCAGCACAGCTCTGCACCTGCTCTTATGGAGGAGAAGACAAGCAGAAGAGAATGTTCTGATCTAGAAGAGTTCGTGTAAGAGCATGAAGGCAACAGCACTTGAGATGTGGTGCACATGAGCAAAATTTCAGTTTATGTGGAATTTAAGATTAACAGATTAAAAGGTAAAATTCTCTCCCTGGTACCAAAAAAAAAAAAAAAATCCATGTACTCCCTCTCTCTCTTTTTTTTTTGTTTTTTTTTTTGGAGATGGAGTCTCGCTCTGTCCCCCAGGCTGGAGTGCAGTGGCATGATCTCGGCTCACTGCAAGCTCCGCCTCCCAAGTTCACGCCATTCTCCTGCCTCAGCCTTCCGAGTAGCTGGGACTACAGGTGCCCGCCACCACACCTGGCTAATTTTTTTTTGTATTTTTAGTAGGGACGGAGTATTCCCTCTCTTGACTGATGTTTCAGCAGTATGTGGACAGATTCTTTTTTAAGGTAAATGACCAGGGGCTTGTAATATGAGTGTCACTTAGGCAACAGGACATTTCAATGAAATGGTGATGGAAATAGGTTCTTTTTGTAGATTGTGAGCTCTTGGGAGCATGGATTTTGCTAAATATACTGATTTTTAAATTTTTTTGACATCTAGCATGGTGCATTTCACATAGGAGTTTTTCAAGAAGTACTCATTTCACAGGCATCTTGAATGATAGATGTTTGGTAAGAACTGCGCAAGACAGTGTACTAATCACTCATTCTCATTCAGCCTCTCAAGCTATCATGGTTGGTTAGTAATAACATTTCAAAATTATATTTGTCCCTTAGGCTAGCAGAGAATACTGTTTAACAGGTTTTTCTTGAAAAGTAGGAGTAGCGAGCTAGAGTTGTCTCTAGGTGGGGTAAATAAAACATCTCCCACCCCACCCAAATTGAAGCTGAATACCTTCAATTCACTACTGTGCGCATATTCATGTTTCATGCTGAGCAGTTCACTTGAGACTTTCTCACGGAAAGAAGTGCGATACAGTTGGTGGTAGTCTTATATTTGCTACGTGCTCATGTGTTGTCTGATGATAGAATGCAGTGGTCAAATATTGCACAATTTACGCCAGAGGAGGAGAATTCCCATCAACTCTCCAACCATCATAAATACTTTATTCCACACAATAAGGAAATTGAACTTTTCAGAAGAATGATATAGAACATCTAAAATAGGTTAAACTTGGAGGAATTATACTGTCCATTGTAAAATTGGAGCCACTCTTGAAAAATTGCTGCATGCCCCACTGAATGCTAGAGCAAGACATGCAGTCCCAGCTCCAGGGGCTTCCAGAGTGATTGAGGCAGGGCTGTGGGCTGCTTTCCTGAAGCCTGACTCCTTTCTTTCCTCATTACACTGCCACAGATGGTGGCAGATACAGCATGGATTGGCATAAGTCACTCTCTACTACCTGCAGAATAAAGGCCCAATTTCCTAGTGCAGCTTGCAAAGTCCTTCTCATCTGCCACCTTCCTGCCTTTGTGATTTCTCCTCCTGGGACTCCTGCACCCCCTTTTTTTTTTTTAATTTTTCTTTTCTTTTTTTTGAGATAGGGTCTCCATCTGTTGCCCAGGCTGGAGTGTGGTGGCGCGATCATAGCTTATTGCAGGCTTGACCTCCTGGGCTCATATGATCCTCTTGCCACAGCCTCCCAGATAGCTGGGACCACAGGCACATGCCACCCCGCCTGGCTAATTTTTTGTATTTTTTTATAGAGACGGGATTTCTCCATGTTGCCCAGGCTGGTCTCGAGCTCCCGGGCTCAAGCGATCTGCCCGCCTCAGCCTCCTACAGTGTTGGGATTACAGACGTGAGCCACTGCACCCAGCCACTCCTGCACCCTTACCTTTTCGCCGCCCTGGCCGGCTGGACGACTGCACCCATTTCACCCGGCATTCTTGTGCCTGACTGTGCTCTGGCCATTTCCTGTGTCTGGAATACCCCCATTCTCCCATGCTCAGCCCCGTGGACTGTGTTTATTCGTAATCACACCTCAGAGCCCTTCCCCTTCTCCATGGACTCCACCCCTGCTGTGTAGATGGCCCCAACATCATTTTGCTGAGTGGAGTGCCACTGCAAGGCATGGCATGGAGGAGCCTGACTGCATAGGTGGCGGCACCTTGAGGGCCTTACAGACCTGGCAGTTGAAGGTATGGGCTAGAAGACAGATGATTCCAAATTATTTAACCTCTTTTTTTGTTCTCCTTCTCACAGGGAGAGTCCCGTATTCTCAGAGTAAAAGTTGTTTCTGGAATTGATCTCGCCAAAAAGGACATCTTTGGAGCCAGGTATGTTGGCTTTGTTTTTATTTCTGTGGACTAATCCTATTAAATCTAAAATATTTTCTTACAGTGATCCGTATGTGAAACTTTCATTGTACGTAGCGGATGAGAATAGAGAACTTGCTTTGGTCCAGACAAAAACAATTAAAAAGGTAGGTGTCGATCTTTAACCAAATGTCATTTATAAAAGATACTACAAGATAATTTCTCTTCCAGACACTGAACCCAAAATGGAATGAAGAATTTTATTTCAGGGTAAGTTTTTCATTGTTTGGTAATAATTGTTACGTTTAAAAAATACTATTTATGTTCCTTATAGGTAAACCCATCTAATCACAGACTCCTATTTGAAGTATTTGACGAAAATAGACTGGTAAGTGGATGCCTGTATTTGAATTTTGCTTCGAAACACTAACTCTTTGTTCTCTTCCTAACAGACACGAGACGACTTCCTGGGCCAGGTGGACGTGCCCCTTAGTCACCTTCCGGTAAGGACAGTCTCATGTTTGATGCTTCGTGCTTAAAATTTAATTTACTGTTTTTTCCCCACAGACAGAAGATCCAACCATGGAGCGACCCTATACATTTAAGGACTTTCTCCTCAGACCAAGAAGGTGAGGCTTGTGGGTATGGGTGGGTGGGGATGTTCTAACCAATTTTCTTCCATTATGTGTGCAGTCATAAGTCTCGAGTTAAGGGATTTTTGCGATTGAAAATGGCCTATATGCCAAAAAATGGAGGTCAAGATGAAGAAAACAGTGACCAGAGGGATGACATGGAGGTACGTGGAGGGCGTCAGGCCTCTCTCCTTGCCTCATAATCGTCCCTTTAACTTTATTCCGCAGCATGGATGGGAAGTTGTTGACTCAAATGACTCGGCTTCTCAGCACCAAGAGGAACTTCCTCCTCCTCCTCTGCCTCCCGGGTGGGAAGAAAAAGTGGACAATTTAGGCCGAACTTACTATGTCAACCACAACAACCGGACCACTCAGTGGCACAGACCAAGCCTGATGTGAGTACCGTGTGATGGTCAGGAACACGTGCTTCTTCTCTTTCCCCCTTTCCTGCATGCTCAGGGACGTGTCCTCGGAGTCGGACAATAACATCAGACAGATCAACCAGGAGGCAGCACACCGGCGCTTCCGCTCCCGCAGGCACATCAGCGAAGACTTGGAGCCCGAGCCCTCGGAGGGCGGGGATGTCCCCGAGGTACGATGTCCCCAGAATGGTGCAAAGCCCGGAGTGTTTACCCCAGTGTCTCCTTCTCTGAAAGCCTTGGGAGACCATTTCAGAGGAAGTGAATATCGCTGGAGACTCTCTCGGTCTGGCTCTGCCCCCACCACCGGCCTCCCCAGGATCTCGGACCAGCCCTCAGGAGCTGTCAGAGGAACTAAGCAGAAGGCTTCAGATCACTCCAGACTCCAATGGGGAACAGTTCAGCTCTTTGATTGTAAGTAGTGGCCTTGTTTGAAAGAAAAGCTGTTGATGCTTCCTGTCTTTTCCTCTCCTTCCAGCAAAGAGAACCCTCCTCAAGGTTGAGGTCATGCAGTGTCACCGACGCAGTTGCAGAACAGGGCCATCTACCACCGGTAACCCATGCTAATTTCCAGTCATCAGTTGATGCATTTCACTGATGTAAATTATCATTCACAGCCCAGTGCCCCAGCTGGGAGAGCGCGTTCATCAACTGTCACGGGTGGTGAGGAACCAACGGTAATGATCCACTTTATCAGACATCAATAGCATATTAAATAATAATGATTTCTTGCACAAACAGCCATCAGTGGCCTATGTACATACCACGCCGGGTCTGCCTTCAGGCTGGGAAGAAAGAAAAGATGCTAAGGGGCGCACATACTATGTCAATCATAACAATCGAACCACAACTTGGACTCGACCTATCATGCAGGTACGAAGATTGCCATCCAACTTAAAACCGCAATGAAGCTAACTTGTTTTTGCCTCCAAAATAGCTTGCAGAAGATGGTGCGTCCGGATCAGCCACAAACAGTAACAACCATCTAATCGAGCCTCAGATCCGCCGGCCTCGTAGCCTCAGCTCGCCAACAGTAACTTTATCTGCCCCGCTGGAGGTGAGACGGCTACCTCATCTAACTGGACTCACAAAGAGTTCTAATCCTCATTGTTATTCTTTAGGGTGCCAAGGACTCACCCGTACGTCGGGCTGTGAAAGACACCCTTTCCAACCCACAGTCCCCACAGCCATCACCTTACAACTCCCCCAAACCACAACACAAAGTCACACAGAGCTTCTTGCCACCCGGCTGGGAAATGAGGATAGCGCCAAACGGCCGGCCCTTCTTCATTGATCATAACACAAAGACTACAACCTGGGTAAGGCTGCTGCTTTTATTTGGCTCCATTTTAGCATCTACTGTCTTTTACATTTTTCTTGCAGGAAGATCCACGTTTGAAATTTCCAGTACATATGCGGTCAAAGACATCTTTAAACCCCAATGACCTTGGCCCCCTTCCTGTGAGTACACTGGAGACACATGGAATGGTCTGTTTTCTCTCTCCCTTCCTTCCCCGGATACTAGCCTGGCTGGGAAGAAAGAATTCACTTGGATGGCCGAACGTTTTATATTGATCATAGTAAGTAGGCGCTGTTATGGACACACAGGTGTTGATTTTTTTTTTTTTTTTTTAACATTTTCAGATAGCAAAATTACTCAGTGGGAAGACCCAAGACTGCAGAACCCAGCTATTACTGGTCCGGTCAGTATTTTCAAATTCTGCCTCTTCAGTATGCATTATCTATATTTATAAATTTATCTTCCAGGCTGTCCCTTACTCCAGAGAATTTAAGCAGAAATATGACTACTTCAGGAAGAAATTAAAGAAACCTGTGAGTAATCATGCCTTCCAAAAATGCTTTGTTGATTATGTGTTTTCTTTTGTCTTTTGTGTAGGCTGATATCCCCAATAGGTTTGAAATGAAACTTCACAGAAATAACATATTTGAAGAGTCCTATCGGAGAATTATGTCCGTGAAAAGACCAGATGTCCTAAAAGCTAGACTGTGGATTGAGTTTGAATCAGAGAAAGGTCTTGACTATGGGGGTGTGGCCAGAGAATGGTTCTTCTTACTGTCCAAAGAGATGTTCAACCCCTACTACGGCCTCTTTGAGTACTCTGCCACGTAAGTATATGGCCACACCCAGTGTGTGTCCCGATTGGGCTTTTCTTCTCTTTCTCCTCAAAAGGGACAACTACACCCTTCAGATCAACCCTAATTCAGGCCTCTGTAATGAGGATCATTTGTCCTACTTCACTTTTATTGGAAGAGTTGCTGGTCTGGCCGTATTTCATGGGAAGCTCTTAGATGGTAAGTCTTGAAGTAATAAAAATAGGTCAGTGTGAAACTAAACCCAGTGTTTACCGTGTTTTAGGTTTCTTCATTAGACCATTTTACAAGATGATGTTGGGAAAGCAGATAACCCTGAATGACATGGAATCTGTGGTAAGTAAATGCACGTCACACACTGGCCATCATGCTGAATTTTCACTCCTGTGTCATTCTGTAGGATAGTGAATATTACAACTCTTTGAAATGGATCCTGGAGAATGACCCTACTGAGCTGGACCTCATGTTCTGCATAGACGAAGAAAACTTTGGACAGGTACATGTGGGTAACCCTGGGAACTCTTCTTTTAGTAATTGTTGTTTTGTCTTTGTAATTACAGACATATCAAGTGGATTTGAAGCCCAATGGGTCAGAAATAATGGTCACAAATGAAAACAAAAGGGAATATATCGAGTATGTATACACATATTTACTGCCTTTTCTTTGTGGTTCAATATTGTCCTCTTTTCTCCTGCAGCTTAGTCATCCAGTGGAGATTTGTGAACAGGGTCCAGAAGCAGATGAACGCCTTCTTGGAGGTAAGCCATGCTGGCCAGGGTTCTCTGCCATGGGTGTTTAAGATGTTTTTTTTTTTTCTTTCAGGGATTCACAGAACTACTTCCTATTGATTTGATTAAAATTTTTGATGAAAATGAGCTGGAGGTTTGTATTATAAACATTATTTTATGTAAAGTCTGCTTTTACATCTGGTAAATTTTCTTCCTAGTTGCTCATGTGCGGCCTCGGTGATGTGGATGTGAATGACTGGAGACAGCATTCTATTTACAAGAACGGCTACTGCCCAAACCACCCCGTCATTCAGTGGTTCTGGAAGGTAACTCCGGGGCCCAGCCCCAGCCGGTGTCCGGGGTATAATGACCTTCTGCCTCTGTTCATAGGCTGTGCTACTCATGGACGCCGAAAAGCGTATCCGGTTACTGCAGTTTGTCACAGGGACATCGCGAGTACCTATGAATGGATTTGCCGAACTTTATGGTGAGCAGGATACCATTGGATTCAGTTGTCCTATCTTAACATTTCTTTTTCTTTTCTTGTCTAGGTTCCAATGGTCCTCAGCTGTTTACAATAGAGCAATGGGGCAGTCCTGAGAAACTGCCCAGAGCTCACACATGGTGAGTGACAAAAACACATGCATGTCAATGCACTTTTCACCTACACTTTTTGTTCCTTTTGCAGCTTTAATCGCCTTGACTTACCTCCATATGAAACCTTTGAAGATTTACGAGAGAAACTTCTCATGGCCGTGGAAAATGCTCAAGGATTTGAAGGGGTGGATTAAGCACCCTGTGCCTCGGGGGTGGTTGTTCTTCAAGCAAGTTCTGCTTGCACTTTTGCATTTGCCTAACAGACTTTTGCAGAGGCGATGGCAGAGAGCAGCTGCAGGCATGGTCCCTGGAGCCGAGCCTTCACCACGCACTCGTCCAAGTTCGGATGCGGGAACCTGGTCCCAGCTTGAGTTCCTGCCTTTCCCACCACAAATTATCAACTGGTTGATGTGTACACTAATTACATTTCAGGAGGACTTAATGCTATTTATGTTGTGCCTCTGCAGGCAAAGCCCTTAATAAATATTTTACATCCTTTCTAATGACAATGAATGGAATTAATCACTCAACAGGTATAGTATTACGACTCATGTTTACTTTTTAAAATGATTTAGACCGATTTTCAGATTTTATTTCGTTATGATTAAAGATGTCTCATGTACTTGGAAAAGTGAGCATTTTTTTTTTTTTTGTATTTCACTTTCATACCAGGCTTAATGTCAATGACATTTTTATTTTTGAAGTACTCTGACACCTCCACCCTCTACTTTATTAGAATTGGAAGGCAAATTTTTGTCCAAAAACCTACAGACAAGTACTTTGAGAGAATTTCCAATATAATATTAGACATAATGATAATTTTTTCCATACTCAGAATGAAAAACTGGATATTACGTTTTTGTTTTGGGGTTTTTTTGTACAAATTTAGCTAATAGCTACAGGCTGAGAGAATTGTAACATAGCATGACAAATTTTGTGTTGACTTGAAAGGAATCACACCATTATTCCTTAGAAGTAATTACATGTGTTCTAACACATTTGAGACAGGGTTGGACTCCCATTTCTCATCCGAGAAATTACTTAACCCTTCCTGGCGCTGTACAGTCATCTTTTATTCTATTTCCTCTTTGCTGTTTGTAGTAGAGACATTTTGAATGAAACTTGGCACTGCTTGATTCAAAACTGTGGAAACCAGATCTGTTTAGTCTCCTGTTTGTATGCGTTTGCTAATGGTAGCTAAATAACCAGTTTTTGTTGTAAATGCACCAATTCTGAAGGCACTTTATGTACTACATGGAGGTCATATCTGGTTTTGTTTTTATTTTTTTATCATGAACATTAAATGTGATGATGATTTCTTTTCCCTGCACACATCTTTCCGGTGCAATATCTATCAATTGTGAATCTGGCTGCTGGTGTATAAAAACCTGGATGTAAAGCTGAGCCTACAGACCTGTCCTCACCAACTGTTTTGTGATTTCTACTCAACTACAAAGATTTATTTAATGTACTCTTAATCTAACTGAGTTTTGTTACCAATGACCTGTTGCATGCTTCAATACCGTGTACTGCCTGAGTTGTGCCTCTTGTGTGCTAGATTAAAAGTGAGACAGAGACTTGACTTGATCCTCTGAGCTCAAGCTATTGAGCTGGTAGTGGCAGAGGACTGAGGGTACCTGCACAGTTTGATTCTTTTCCACGTGTAAGTCTCCATTGCAGAATTGTCGTGCTTTGAGAAAACACCTGAGGCAGTGTGGGAGTTGAACGACCCTGCTGTCCTTTTTAACCTGTGTTGTCCTAGACCCTGTCGGGGCAGTCAGGGGACACTAGAGATTTGATCTCATGCGAGTCATCAATAGGACAAAAAAGTTGTGGTTTGGGGAGGTCTGTTTGTTACATAAAAAGGACCTTTCGGTGTAAGAAATTGCCGTTTTTACCCTGCCCTGGCTGGCATGTGAGAAGCCATGGAAGGTTGTGGTTGTAAATGAGTTGTCTAAAGGGGTGCAGAGGCCTGAGGTTTCTAAAAGAAGGTAGATTTCTACAGAGCTGAGTGTTGGTTCCTTTTTCTTATTGGTTGAAAATTACCTGGTAGTGATCAGAAAACTTAGATGCTATGTAACTAAAAAAAAAAAAAAAAAAAAAAAAAAAAAAAAAAAAATTCCCGCTCATGAGTTTTGACTATTGGTGAGATGTTTTCCGCTACAGTTAACATGACAAATGTCTCAGTGGCAAAAATCCCCTTTTTGTAAGCCCCCATAGTCTAGAGGCAGTTTTCTTTTTAAGAATCATGCCAGAGCCTGAGTCGAGCAGTATGCTTTCTTGGTTTTTGAGAGTAATTGTGTAATTGTAGAGGGAGAAATCCAATTCTAACCTAAGAACTGGGATTCTTCTGTCATCTTGTAAACCGTATATTGAAAAAAACAGAATGTCACTAAATGCATATTAAGTCAAGTATTGGAAAGTATAAAAGAAAAATCATTCTGACAATTTCTAAGCCAGAAGCAAACAAGAATTACTGAAATCTACCCCATGAATACTTGGAAGGCAGTAATTGTGAGTGACACCTCAGTTCATCAACCCCTTAATAATATCAGCTTAATTTTAATGACAACTAAATATGCTGAAGTGAGGATTTAGTATTTTTTAAAAAAGCAAAACAAGGTTCAGTAGTCCTCAGCAATTCTCCAAGTTTCTCTCTTTGCCTAAAATGGTCATAGATCTTGATTTCTCTGAATCGTGATGACCACACCCAGTCATCTTCACAGCATAATTGCAGGTGGCAGTAAAGAGAGTGTGCTGGGTAAGGAGCAGTTGCTGGGTCATTCCTTGGGCCCCGACCTGCCCGGGGAGTAGCCCTGGGGGAGAGAGGGCAGTGTTGCCTATCCCAGAGGTCCCAGCAGTCACACTGCTCTGCAGGCCGGGCTCTCTTTATAGCCAGAGAAATCACCTTAATGCAGTCTCTTTAGTTGTCTGCTGAAGCTGTAGTTATTATGGGCCACTTACATGAGGCTGAGAAGTACGTGCCGGAGCTCACACACTGCCTGTTGCGGTTCTCTTAACATCAGTTATCACAGCTGCCTGTGGGTCCCGGGTATTTCCATTCCTGCCCCTTGTTGGCCCGAGGAAGGATGTGGAAAGAGCACCTGGTGGGATGAAGGTCCAACAGCCTGTGCCTCTCCACTGCTGGCCCTGGAGCCGGCAGCAGTGAGGCATTCATTGTCTGTGTTGCGGTGTATTCCCAGCTTCAGTGCTCTTTTCCTTTTTGCCTGAAATGTTTATGCTTCTCTGCAGCCAGTCCTCTAACAAATCTCAAGAACAAAGGTAAGACACTTGGTTTTTGTTTCCAGGACCCTTCAGAAGGTGACATCAGATATTCCCTAAATTCAGACAATGAGGGATACAGAGCGACTTGGCATGTATTATTTCTCCCATGTAAGGACAAAGGGACAGATTATTATTGTTATTTCTGAGACAGAGTCTTGCTCTGTAGCTCAGGCTGGAGTGCAGTGGCTCAATCTCAGCTCACCACAACCTCTGCCTCCTGGCTTCAAGCGATTCTTCTGCCTCAGCCTCCCCGAATAGTTGGGATTACAGGCACCCACCACCACGCCTGGCTAATTTTTGTATTTTTAGTAGAGATGGTTTCACCATGCTGGCCAGGCTGGTCTTGAACTCCTGACCTCAGGTGATCCTCCCGCCTCAGCCTTCCAAAGTGCTGGGATTACAAGCATGAGCCACCGCACCCGGCCTCACAGTGACAGATTCTGAGAAACAGCATGCAAAACATTTGAACCATTTTCTACATCTCCCATTGTTGCATAGAGAGTGTGCACCGCTGCTATCTTGCCAGATCCACACTGGTCCTCCCGAAAGCCAGGTTCATACACAGCAACTTTTTAATTATTCTAACAGTTACCCATTAACAGTCGACTCCTGTATTTCTGAGAGTCTTGTACTCACCTCTGAAATTTAAAAACGTATAAAGAGAGCCTGGGTTAATCAGTTCTGCAGCCCCTACGTGACACTGTGCTAGTTCTCCTTCTTCTGTCTCCTCCTTACCCTGGCCCTGCACCCCTGTACTTAAGAGGGAGAGGTGGGAGGTGCTGTCTGGTATCATTTGCTGCCTCGCCAGTAGAGGGTGCCGCTGTGCAGGGTAACTGCCCGCCTGCTCCCTTCCTGACCTCCCCTGACCCCGAAGATCACTACCTCTGTCATTCAGGCATTGGGGTACATCCTGATAAGTCGTGTCAGAACTGCCAATTTCAGGACTGAGATGTGTTTTTAAAAAACAAATCCTTATAAACTCCACTTTGTACTTTAGATTTTAAAACTGGGGAAAAATGTGATATTCTTTGGACCACTTTTTTAATTTATATAAGCCTTAATGAACAGTGTCTATACATTTGCATACACACACCCCCACCCCAGAGTGTTCTCAGTATGTCAGAGAAAGTGCCACAGCATTAGGACGGGAGCTTGGAGAACGTTTTCTAGAAAAGGGTTAGCTTCCTGTTGGCATGAAATTTTCCAAGCAAACCTCATTAAACATCTGTTGTTTGTTAAAGATGTTCCACTGAAAGCAACGCATGTTTCAAAGGCACGTCTTTCCGTTCGTTGGTTTTCTGTGTGTAAGGAGTAGCATTGCTGTTGGCGCCTAACCTCGCGTGCACTGCATTCTCAACCCCGTACCAGTGCATCATCAGAAGCCTTCCTCGTGACCATAACTCTGTGTCTGCAGATATGTGTTCCCGTGTAAGCCAGTTTTCCCCTTTTACTCAGACTGATTTCACCTAGATTGTCACGGTTTCCTTCATGTTAACTTTGCGTGACTTTGTTCTTCCTTTACTACTCTGTATGTAATATATATACATATATACGTACATATGCTGTCCAAATATATTTGTATATATTTGTATAGCATTTTTACACCTTTATTGAGTAATCTGGTTTCGAAAGGAGGTGAGAGTTTAGTCCCTTCTGCAGTTTTCTCCAAGCTGTGTCCTGTGAATTTCAACCCTTGGAGCCTAAGAAAACCCTAGGAAGATGATGTTAATTTGCTGTCATTTCCTAATTCAGGATCTATCATCAAATGAAACATGAAAAAAACAGTGACTTTTAAGGTGAAAAGAGTTTCAAGCATTCCAAATAAATTATCAATGTTTCATAACTTTTTATTATAAACCCACCTCCTAATAGGAAGCCAAGTACTATTTGATACAGTGGTAAAAACCAAACTACCTTGAATTTTTTTAAGGCAACTTATGAATAATGCTCATTTTCACAGTCAGAATAGCTTTAAAATATGGTTGAATTTGATACACACAGGAAGTTTTCTTGAAGAACAATCCTTTCGCTTTTCTTTTTTCTTGAGAGATCTAAAGAGAAACTGTAGATTGTTTTCCTGACAGCAAAAGACTAATGTGACAAAATGAAGTCATTGTAAAGAAGCGATGCAACTTGTCAAATATTTAATAAAGAATTATGGAAGCTGGAACATTTTCTACATCAAGTGTTATGGGTTGTTTGATTTAAAGCT